CGTCCACGGCCGGGCCCGCAGCCCAGCCCCCTGGCTCCCGGCTTCCCGCTTCGACAAGGGCATGCCGCGGCCCCCCGGAGCTCGGGGCGCGGGAGCTGGCACCGGAAGCGGGGAGGGCCGGCGGAGCTGGGCGGCCAGGAGTCGGGTACTTACCCCCGGCGGGCGGCGGGCGGCTGAGGTCGCGGCCAGCCGGCTCCAGGCGGCGGCGAAGTCGGGCGGCTGGGCGCGCGGGCTCCGGCAGACGAGGGCAAACAGGATCCCCAGCAGGAAGGCGGCCGCCGCGCAGCTCAGGTACAGGCTGAGCCTGAACAGGACGGAGCTCAGCCCCGCGGCCCCCGCCGCCTCCCCGCTGCCGGGCCCCAGGAAGGAGAGGGCCACGGCGGCGAGTGCGGCCACCGCCACGGGCTTCCACCAGCTCCGGCCGCCCGGGGCCCCCGGCGCCGCCGCTGCTGCTGCCTCCGCGTCCCCCGGGGACTCCGGCCGCCGCTCGCCCCTGAAGCCCGAGACAGGACGGCCGCCGGCGCCTGCGGCCCGCGCGGGGCTGGGGCCGGCGCCGCCACTGTCGGTCGCATCGGGGTGCATGCTGCTTCCTGGGCCGCTAAGGACAGGCACATCTCCTGCCCCCCGGTCCCCCGCCGGCGCTCCGGAGGCAGGGGGAGCCCGCGCTCATGCCTCGCCCGCGGCCCACCGAGGGAGCGGCCCCCGCAGACGCCGCCGGGCCCCTCTCGGCGACCCCTCAGCGCCGCCACCAGGCGCTGGGCCCGTAGCTGCCGGGCCGGGCGCAGCCAGGGAGCCCCACCGTGTTGTGACTGAAGCCTGGCCAGCCTGACGCGGGCGGGGCGGGGCCGCCCTGAAGTGCGTGTCGGGCGGGGCCCGGAGCCACCGCGGCCGCTGAGTGACAGCCGGGAGGCGCCCACCCACAGCGCGGGGGCGGGGTCCGGGCCGGGGCCCCACGGGGAGAGGGCGCGACCCAGCGCGGTGCACACCTCTCTTTCCCACGCTCCCCTCCTCCTCTACAGGATGCCGTCTGTTCATGGAAAATTTTGCTGCAGGTGTCAGCGGCGCTGGTAATTCCTGAGCTCAGGTGATCCCGTAATTCTCCCTCTCCGCTCATCACTGACGAGTAACCTCTTCGCTTTGCTTACAGCCGGCAAACATTTCTGCCTGGTTTTCACTCGCTATTTAAATAGGCAACCGTTCCCGAGACTCCCTGTCACAGTTTCTAACGACCTTCCCTTTCCCACCCTGCCGCCTTAGGGAAGGAATCAGACACGTGCGGTGGAGTAAGTGAAGCCTGCAATTCCTAGCTATGGAAAGGTCCAAAGAAGTCGGCCTGGTGCAACAGGGTGCACGCAGCTGCCCATAATCACTTTGGCTCCACTTCTGGTTTTTGTTTTGTTTTGTTTTGTTTTTTGTTTTTTACCAACTATTCAGTTCAAATGCTATCAGCCACGCAAAGGAACGTGGTCCAAATAATTTTTAGAGTATATATTTGCCTTTTCTTCTGTCATAGTCCCAGCCAGTAATATACAGATAACGCTTGCTAAGTAGATGCCAATATGCTACTTAAACACTGGCAATTACTGCTAAGACTAATAAAGAAGCAGATGTAGCTTTTGCTTTTAGTATCAATTGGTATTCATGGGCATTTCATTCTTTCTTTCTTTCTTTTTTTCTTTTTTTTTGAGACGGAGTCTCTGTTGCCCAGGCTGGAGTGCAGTGGGGCGATCTCGGCTCACTGCAATCTCTGCTTCCTGGGTTCAAGCCATTCTCCTGGCTCAGCCTCCCGAGTAGCTGGGATTACAGGCACGCACCACCACACCTAGCAAATTTTTGTATTTTTAGTAGAGACGGGGTTTCACCATATTAGCCAGGATGGTCTCAATCTCCTGACCTCGTGATCCGCCTGCCTCAGCCTCCCAAAGTGCTGGGATTATAGGTGTAAGCCACCGCGCCCGGCCTCATTTCATTCTTTCTTAAACCTTCTAAGTCAGAAATGAAGAGTGCCTCATGCTAGATGTGACTTTGCCATGCCAAGGGGATGATCAAAATAAGTTACCAGTTTCCTTTCTCCTCCTTTTTTAAGAAAATAGGGGCGGGCACGGTGGCTCACGCCTGTAATCCCTACACTTTCGGAGGCTGAGGCGGGCAGATCATGAAGTTAGGAGTTCAAGACTAGCCTGGCCAACATAGTGAAACTTGAACCCCGGAGGTGGAGGTCGCAGTGAGCCGACATCGCGCCATTGCACTCCAGCTTGGGCAACAGAGTGAGACTTCGTCTCAAAAATAAAATAAAATAAATAAAGCAGTATGATTAATTTTGAAGAAGCCCTTTTGCCTCTAAAATAGTTGTTAATTTTCACCCAATTGGAGCCCCTCAAAGTGTACCCTACCAACCCAAATTATTCAAATAAAGCACAGTGGCTTGTTATCAACAACAACCAAATCTATGTTTTTTGATCATTTACATGCCGAGGACTGTATTCTGAATTCTTTATGATAAATTTAAATTAATTTTTCAATTTTAGCCCTAGCTCACCATAATAGTAACTAACAGCACTTACTGTGTGCCAGATACTATTCTAAGGACCAAACATACTTCATTTAATCTTCCCAGCAACCCCGATGGATACCATTATCTCCATCTACACAGCGGGGAACTGAAGCACAGGAGGTAAGATGACATGCTCAACATTGCAAAGCTAATCTTTAGTCTGATGTTTACATTTTTTTTTCAGATATATTTTTGCCATCATGGATCAGTTTGGAGATATATTAGAAGGTGAAGTGGACCATTCTTTCTTTGACAGTGACTTTGAAGAAGGAAAGAAATGTGAAACTAACTCAGTTTTTGACAAGCAAAATGATGACCCAAAGGAAAGAATAGATAAAGATACAAAAAATGTAAATTCGAACACTGGAATGCAAACAACAGAAAATTATCTTACTGAGAAGGGAAATGAAAGAAACGTGAAATTTCCCCCAGAACACCCCGTAGAGAATGATGTTACACAAACTGTAAGTTCTTTCTCATTGCCAGCCTCTTCAAGATCAAAAAAATTGTGTGATGTTACAACAGGACTTAAAATACACGTGTCCATTCCAAATAGAATTCCCAAAATTGTAAAAGAAGGTGAAGATGATTACTACACAGATGGAGAGGAAAGCAGTGATGATGGGAAGAAATACCATGTGAAGTCCAAGTCCGCTAAACCATCTACTAACGTTAAAAAAAGCATAAGGAAAAAGTATTGCAAAGTTAGCTCCTCTTCCTCCTCCTCTTTATCTTCCTCATCTTCAGGTTCAGGTACAGATTGTTTAGATGCAGGGTCTGATAGCCATCTATCTGATTCGTCTCCGTCATCTAAGTCATCTAAGAAACATGTATCTGGTATAACCCTCCTGTCACCAAAACACAAGTATAAATCAGGAATAAAATCGACAGAAACACAGCCTTCAAGTACTACACCAAAATGTGGCCACTACCCTGAGGAGTCTGAAGATACTGTGACTGACGTAAGTCCCTTATCAACTCCAGACATTAGCCCTCTTCAGTCTTTTGAACTGGGCATAGCAAATGATCAAAAAGTGAAAATTAAAAAGCAAGAAAATGTGAGCCAAGAAATATATGAAGATGTTGAGGATTTGAAAAATAATTCAAAATATTTGAAAGCAGCCAAAAAAGGGAAAGAAAAACATGAGCCTGATGTCTCCTCAAAGTCGTCTTCAGTGTTAGACTCCAGTTTAGACCACAGACATAAACAGAAAGTCTTACATGACACAATGGATCTGAATCATCTCTTGAAAGGTAATTTTCTTTTCTTCTTAAAAATGTGTGTTATTTTCTCTTTTTTTTTTGTTCTTTTCTGTAGCTTTTCTGCAATTAGATAAAAAAGGACCACAAAAACATCACTTTGATCAGCCTTCAGTAGCACCCGGGAAAAACTACTCTTTCACAAGAGAAGAGGTGAGACAGATCGATCGGGAAAATCAGAGGCTTTTGAAAGAACTGTCAAGACAGGCGGAAAAGCCGGGAAGCAAAAGTACAATTCCTAGATCGGCTGATCATCCCCCAAAGTTATATCACAGTGCTCTCAACAGACAGAAGGAACAACAAAGGATTGAGAGAGAAAACTTGGTAAGTAACTGAAATAATTAGTCATCAAAGAACTTGCCTTTCAAATTAATTGTCTTTATTGAAGGCTTTATTGAAAAGGCTTGAGGCCGTGAAACCAACAGTTGGTATGAAACGTTCAGAACAACTGATGGACTATCATCGCAATATGGGCTATCTCAACTCATCACCATTGTCAAGACGGGCCAGATCCACTCTTGGCCAATATAGCCCATTAAGTAAGCATTTTGGAAATTATTTTATACTTATTTTCTCAGATATTTCTTCTTTTTATATTTTCAGGAGCTTCCAGGACATCCAGTGCTACGAGTGGTCTCAGTTGTAGGAGTGAGCGATCAGCGGTTGACCCCTCCAGTGGCCACCCTCGAAGAAGACCTAAACCCCCTAATGTCCGTACAGCTTGGTTATAAAACACTTTTTTACTTTAAACATTGTTCACACAACTTTTCTTGAAGTGCTCGTGCATATTCCTATAATTCTCTGTGTAAACATCTAGAATACCGTTTTAGCAATTGAAGGTGTACAACAGTGAGTTGTAATGTATTGTTATTCAGTGCAAAATTATTGTCAAAAAACGATTTAATGTAAAAAGTGTTTCCTGAGGATGTATTTATATGAGATGTATGTGTTCTTAATAGAGAAATAGTGGTATGCATGTGTATCTTCTAATTATTCAGTTGTCATGCTGTCAAAATAGTAGTGATAGTATCATTGCATGTCGTACCCAAGATGGTCACTATAGTTTTCAATTTGTGTTATTTTCATTTCTTTATAAGTGTTATACCATGAGCTCAGCTCCTAAATTTGGCTGGCTTTGTTTTTCATTTGCTTTAGAACTTATGTGGCATGACATAGCTCGATTGTATGAGATTTAACACTTATTATGAAACAAATCTTGAAATTTGTTTTCACTGGTAGAGCTGATCTAGATTTGATGAGCAGATTGAGAGACGCTTCTATTGGAGCAATTCTTGTAATTCACCAGAGGTATCTAGTTGTTGTATAAGTGCACTGAGTTAGATCTTAAAAGTTTGATCAATCATTCCAAACCATTTCAAATATGAATATTAGAAAGTTCAACTTAGAAGCTTCCCTTTTGTGTTTTCATGCATTCAGGTAAAGTCCTATTTATGACTCTTAGAAATGAGGTAGGTTTTAGAGCTAGTCTTCTAACTCGTGAATAGTTTAAGGACCACATCAGTTGCAAACCAAGTATTTGTTGAATCAGTAAAATGGCACTATCAGCATGAAGAGCCGAGAAGCAGATCCTGAGGTGTGTCGGACAGTGTTTTAGGTAATTCAGTATTTATTATGTTATTAGAGAAGACTTAGCGTAAGAAAGAAATGCTTTAGAAATTCCAGCAAGTATTTATAAGGCCTGAAAAAACTAAAATTTGAACAAAAAGGGAAATAAATCACACATTTGTTGAGGCTGCTGCTTTAAGTATTAGCTAATTTTCTTGTTTTGGTTTACTTTGATTTATTTGATTGAACCCTGGAAGTATTATTTTTACCAGTCCCACATTTAAAGACCTAGTAATCTTGATGGAATTGGTAATGGCAGATAGGGTTTAATGTTGTTGACTTTTCAAATTAGAATTTTTTTTCTATGAAACTTAGGCTTTTATATAACAAAGTATGTTATCTCATTGTTACCGCCGTTTTTCACTACTAGCCTTTTCAGTATGCCCTTAAAATGTATTGGAAAGGTTCCATGTTAAATGACAAATATCTTTTTCAGTATGAATTTTTGATCTGTAGCCACAATAAGATTTTCATTTTTCAGTGCTCAGGCTCTGTAGCATGTATGCTGAATGCTTTTTTCCTTAGCACCTTTAACAGTAAGGTGTTACTGCATTTTACAAAACATCAATTCAACATGTCTTGGATTTAGTTTGTATTCATAGATTTTGTTAAGGATCAGGCCTGTGAACATGGGCACAGTGAGGTTAAATAATTCACCTGGCCACAACCTGGCTTTGAGGTTCTGCTTTTGGGGGCCATAATTTTCATTCAATGTTATTCGATGCTCTGTTCTGGTGAACAAGTTACTATACCTGCTGTGTATATAAGCTTGAGCTATACTAAACCAAGGCTTTATTTTCTTTTGTTTTTTAACTTACTGTACTTTTACTGTTTATATAACCTATATTTCAAGAGAGAGAAGATAATGCTGAATTTTAAATTTAGCATTTGAACATCTGTCCAATAGTGAATTAATCAGTTTTTTTAAAATTGATTTTTAAGTTGTTCCAGAAAAAAATATATATATATGTTTTATATATATAATCTTTTTATATATATAAAAAATCTTTTTTATAAATTTTATTTTAAAAATCTTTTAAAAAAGATTTTTATATATATATAAAGATTATATATTTATATATAGTCTTTTCTGTTCATAATGGCATTAGTCTCTGAGTACATTTTATATTATCTTTGTTGCCACATGTCAGGATACAACACAATAGTTTTATAAATAACAACTGTACTTTGATTTTAGGTACTAATTTAATGCTTTAGTTTTTACTACTTTGAAAGGGGAGGTTCATCTAAGTATTACTGATAACAGGGATCCAACTTAAAGTAAAAGTTGGAAAGGGCAAGAGTCTTTTAAGCGGAACTTCAATTCTGTTGTCATGGTTACTTATATATAATGAATATAAATAGACAAATAGGACTTGGAAAATGTGGTATATTCTAAGTCAAGATGCTATGAAGTTGTTATAGTTTAAGGGACATTCTTAAGAAGGAATTACTTAAGTACATTACTCTTCTCATTTCAAGGACATGAAAAAGTAAAGGATGGTCTGGCACTATTTTATTTTATTTTTTTTTTGACTTGTACTGAATATATGTACTTTGAAGATTTACATCTATAACTAGAAAGTATGCTAATCCGAGGTCTGGTTATTAGGCCAGATTCTTGTTCAGTTATTTTTTAAACTAATGTTGCCTCCTTTTTAGTAAGATTCTACGAAAGTTTTTTAACTATTAAAGTTATTTCTTAAGGGGTAGCTCTTATACTTCCTCTGCTCTCTTTTTCAGTTTCCATAAAAAGCTGTTTTCTTAGCTATTACTCCAAATAAAGTTCTTTGGTTTGCTTAAAAATGTAGTGTAATGCAGTTGTTTTCTCTCCGCTAACCTGAGTGTCCACAGTAGATATCGAGACAGCTTTAGGAAGGTGACGGTCATGGGTAAGTGACGGCTGTGCCTGTCATCTTCAGATTCTTCAAATACTGCAAACTATGAAACATGTTAAGACCAATATAAACCCAAAGATGTGAGTTGATTATACTTTAATAATTACATTCATAAAAAGTTTACTATCTTCAATGCCAAAAAAGTCTTAACCTATAAATGATTATATACAATCTTAGAAAATGTGCTTAACAGTTATGGCTTCTTTATTTCTATGAGGAAAGATTAGTAAGAAACTTAAAATTAACATCCTTTTAAGATTTTCTGTTCCATTTTAATGTATTTTAGGCATTTAGAACTAGCCTGGCATAATGAAGAAAGAAATAAAAGAATTAAAGATAACTGAGTTTTGATCCTATGTTTATCTCTAAAAT